AAAAGTTTAAACATTGATCTTAACTGGAGAGGGGTCTGCACTTGAACAAGTTTTCTTGCTACACACATTGCATTCTAAGATTTCGGACTCACTTTTGAATATGCAAAGACATTTCATGGTTAAGACCACAAAAAGGCTGATCAGAGAACATTTTTATTTAAATTGCCATTTTAAATATCAGTCGTTTTATCTTAAAGCTTGTCCTGGGTTTAACAAAGTTTAACTCACATCCACGCGTTGTCTCTCCAAACACAGCAGGCAGAAATTCTCCTTTGATTGGATTAAGATAGATAAAGTCTGCTTAACCGTGAATCGCTAATTGTCAAATCCATGCCAATTCGGTACCTAGGAGTCAATTTTTTTGCCTGATAAACAAGATAATTGTGTGGACCGTTTTAAGGTGGTTAGTCATCTGCTAAATTGGCTGAAATGCGGATTACCCAGTTCCTTCGTCGTACAGAGTTGCATTCTGAGGAGTGGGGCTCGGGGATACAGCCCCCAGAAATTCTGAACCTCGGTCCCGCAATCTACCACACCACCTAACCTTGGAAGGCCAAACTAACTTCACTATTTTTGACAAAATGCTTTGGTAATGGCTCATTCGGGCCGAGAGGGAAATTCTGCAATTCTCCAACCCACACCTCCAGCAAGGGGAGAGCTGCTTGAGTGGTGAGCACAAGCTGGGCACCTCCGGCGTCTCCAGGAAACGTGAATAGGCCCTTTCTTCGGAGGGCACAGAACTTCAGGATCAGGGCCCAATGGAGACTGAGCGGACTTAACCCTAACTGTGCACAGGACCGCGCTCTCCGACCCCTTTGTGGCCTCTCCCAGAGGTACGGGCTGCGCCCCAAGCCAGCAGTCTCTCGTAGGGCCTACAGCCGGCAGCCGCTGGAGCAGGAGGAGGAGAATAGGGACTCGCTGGACCATCACAAACGCTGTCGCGCGTGCGCAGGGAGGAACCGAGTTCGCGGCGAAGTCAGTTTCCTGACTCTTGAAGGAAGTGGCCTTGTGTCACTTCCGGCCTCCCTTTAGCTGCCATCTTGCGTCCCCGCGTGTGTGCGCCTAATCTCAGGTGGTCCACCCGAGACCCCTTGAGCACCAACCCTAGTCCCCCGCGCGGCCCCTTATTCGCTCCGACAAGGTACAAAAAGGCTCTGGACGGCGGCGTGGTAGGAGGACGGGAGCGGGGGCGGGAAGTTCCCTGAAGGAGCGAGACAGGGAGGGACAGGGCAGAGGAGGAGAGGAAGGCGATGCGACGGACAGGCGCACCCGCTCAGGCTGACTCTCGGGGGCGAGGTCGAGCCAGGGGCGGCTGCCCTGGGGGCGAGGCGACGCTGTCTCAACCTCCACCTCGCGGCGGAACCCGAGGACAGGAGCCTCAGGTACCGCGAGGCTTGCGGAGAGTGGCCGGGCCCTATCCTTGCTGAGGATTTCCTCTTTTTCTAGATGAAAGAAACAATCATGAACCAGGAAAAACTCGCCAAACTGCAGGCACAAGTGCGCATTGGTGGGAAAGTAAGTTTTAATAGTTCGGGTTTGTGGGTTTTGCTGTTTTCTTTCCTCTTCTCCCTGACTTTAGGGAACTGCTCGCAGAAAGAAGAAGGTGGTTCATAGAACAGCCACAGCAGATGACAAAAAACTTCAGTTCTCCTTAAAGAAGTTAGGGGTAAACAATATCTCTGGTATTGAAGAGGCAAGTATCAAATTTTGTTACTTTAAAAAACAATTGCTAATTTAAATTTTTCTTTTCTTAATAGGTGAATATGTTTACAAACCAAGGAACAGTGATCCACTTTAACAACCCTAAAGTTCAGGCATCTCTGGCAGCGAACACTTTCACCATTACAGGCCATGCTGAGACAAAGCAGCTGACAGAAATGCTACCCAGCATCTTAAACCAGCTTGGTGCGGATAGTCTGACTAGTTTAAGGAGACTGGCCGAAGCTCTGCCCAAACAATGTGAGTTTCCTAGTAATGGTTTTACCAGGGAAAGACAAATAATGTTTACATTTTCCTTTCATAGCTGTGGATGGAAAAGCACCACTTGCTACTGGAGAGGATGATGATGATGAAGTTCCAGGTAGGAACGTTTACTTGTGGTTAACCTAGAGATTTAAGAATTTCTACTCTTTTCCTTTTCCTAGATCTTGTGGAGAATTTTGATGAGGCTTCCAAGAATGAGGCAAACTGAATTGAGTCAACTTCTGAAGATAAAACCTGAAGAAGTTACTGGGAGCTGCTATTTTATATTATGACTGCTTTTTAAGAAATTTTTGTTTATGGATCTGATAAAATCTAGATCTCTAATATTTTTAAGCCCAAGCCCCTTGGACACTGCAGCTCTTTTCAGTTTTTGCTTATACACAATTCATTCTTTGCAGCTAATTAAGCCGAAGAAGCCTGGGAATCAAGTTTGAAACAAAGATTAATAAAGTTCTTTGCCTAGTATACAGTTTTATTTTTTTATTTCATTGACACCGATCTGTACACAGTAAAAAAAATTGCTTATAGAAAGCTAATCATGGCATGTAATATGGCTGATAACCTTTGGAATTTGATTAAAGATTTAAAATCACGGTGTAGTGTAACAAAGGTGGTATAAAGTTCTCAGGTTTGAAAACTTTGCTCTCCAACAGTCCTTAGTGCTTCCAT